TTATTTTTAGAAATATTATTAATTGGCTGGGCTCACGCTTGTAATCGGCTGGGCTCATGCCTGTAAATTTTGGGAGGCCAAGGTAAAAGAATTGCTTGAGCCCAGTATTTCCAGACCAGCATGGGCAATACATTAAGACATCATCTTTAAAAAAAAAATGTTATTAATCTCCTCTTTTTGTTAAATGTATATTATCAAAATTGTTACTAAGCTAACAAACTTCAGAAAAACTTATGATGGGCAAGCTGCTTGTGACATTGAAGGTATTTAAGATTCAATTCTAGTTTGGTCCTAGATGACCACATATCCATTGTTCCTTCAACGAGCACATGGTAAAGAGCCTAGAACACAGAGACACAGAACACAGTGGAGAAAAGGGAGTGAAATGTCTTTAATGACACTTACTATATATGGGATTTTGTGACAATATACAAGGATGGTTAAGACATATAAGGTGATGCAAAAAAACATATTAACAATTATAGTGACAAAAAATGAGGAGCATATAATTATACATTGATTTATACAGAGTACCAGAGGAACACAGCATTGAGAGCCGTAACACCACCTGAGGGAGTGGAGAAAGGCTTCAGAGAGAAAGTGTTTTTTGGAATGGATCACTGTTTCCAAAAGAACTAAAGTACAGTTTGAGAAATGCATACTTAATTCATTACTTTTTTCCCCTCAACTTTAATAATAAATTTACCCAACAAAAAAGTTTATTTTTGACTTGTAAATCTCTTAAAATCATAAAAAAGTAAAATTAGCTTTTAAAAACAGGTAGTCACCATAGCATTGAATGTGTAGTTTATAATACAGCAAAGTTAAATACAATTTCAAATTACCTATTAAGTTAGTTGCTCATTTCTTTGATTTCATTTAGCATTGATCTAACTCAATGTGGAAGAAGGTTACATTCGTGCAAGTTAACACGGCTTAATGATTAACTATGTTCACCTACCAACCTTACCTTTTCTGGGCAAATATTGGTATATATAGAGTTAAGAAGTCTAGGTCTGCTTCCAGAAGAAAACAGTTCCACGTTGCTTGAAATTGAAAATCAAGATAAAAATGTTCACAATTAAGCTCCTTCTTTTTATTGTTCCTCTAGTTATTTCCTCCAGAATTGATCAAGACAATTCATCATTTGATTCTCTATCTCCAGAGCCAAAATCAAGATTTGCTATGTTAGACGATGTAAAAATTTTAGCCAATGGCCTCCTTCAGTTGGGACATGGTCTTAAAGACTTTGTCCATAAGACGAAGGGCCAAATTAATGACATATTTCAAAAACTCAACATATTTGATCAGTCTTTTTATGATCTATCGCTGCAAACCAGTGAAATCAAAGAAGAAGAAAAGGAACTGAGAAGAACTACATATAAACTACAAGTCAAAAATGAAGAGGTAAAGAATATGTCACTTGAACTCAACTCAAAACTTGAAAGCCTCCTAGAAGAAAAAATTCTACTTCAACAAAAAGTGAAATATTTAGAAGAGCAACTAACTAACTTAATTCAAAATCAACCTGAAACTCCAGAACACCCAGAAGTAACTTCACTTAAAGTAAGTAGAAAATAAAGAGGGTTCATGTTTATCAACTTATAACCAACCTACTCTCTATATCCAGACTTTTGTAGAAAAACAAGATAATAGCATCAAAGACCTTCTCCAGACCGTGGAAGACCAATATAAACAATTAAACCAACAGCATAGTCAAATAAAAGAAATAGAAAATCAGGTAAGTCAGTATTTTAATGGTATGTCCCATCTTTTTAAAAAACAGATTTATATTCTTTTATCAGCTCAGAAGGACTAGTATTCAAGAACCCACAGAAATTTCTCTATCTTCCAAGCCAAGAGCACCAAGAACTACTCCCTTTCTTCAGTTGAATGAAATAAGAAATGTAAAACATGATGGTAAGACACTTTGGTGGGTTTCCTTCTTGAAGAATCTGATGTAATAACATTTTATTGATTCTAGGCATTCCTGCTGAATGTACCACCATTTATAACAGAGGTGAACATACAAGTGGCATGTATGCCATCAGACCCAGCAACTCTCAAGTTTTTCATGTCTACTGTGATGTTATATCAGGTAAAACCTGTCTAAGGAGAATAGACAGTAGTTAAAAATACATGATTTCATTCATTATATTCAGGTAGTCCATGGACATTAATTCAACATCGAATAGATGGATCACAAAACTTCAATGAAACGTGGGAGAACTACAAATATGGTTTTGGGAGGCTTGATGGTAAGGGGACTACATTCAATCATTCATTCACTAACTCACAGATTTTTAAAACTTTTCTTTTCAGGAGAATTTTGGTTGGGCCTAGAGAAGATATACTCCATAGTGAAGCAATCTAATTATGTTTTACGAATTGAGTTGGAAGACTGGAAAGACAACAAACATTATATTGAATATTCTTTTTACTTGGGAAATCACGAAACCAACTATACGCTACATCTAGTTGCGATTACTGGCAATGTCCCCAATGCAATCCCGGAAAACAAAGATTTGGTGTTTTCTACTTGGGATCACAAAGCAAAAGGACACTTCAACTGTCCAGAGGGTTATTCAGGTATCTTTTTCTGATACCAATACTTTATTTTCTACCCATTAAATTGCATATCTATCTCCTTTAGGAGGCTGGTGGTGGCATGATGAGTGTGGAGAAAACAACCTAAATGGTAAATATAACAAACCAAGAGCAAAATCTAAGCCAGAGAGGAGAAGAGGATTATCTTGGAAGTCTCAAAATGGAAGGTTATACTCTATAAAATCAACCAAAATGTTGATCCATCCAACAGATTCAGAAAGCTTTGAATGAACTGAGGCAAATTTAAAAGGCAATAATTTAAACATTAACCTCATTCCAAGTTAATGTGGTCTAATAATCTGGTATTAAATCCTTAAGAGAAAGCTTGAGAAATAGATTTTTTTTATCTTAAAGTCACTGTCTATTTAAGATTAAACATACAATCACATAACCTTAAAGAATACCGTTTACATTTCTCAATCAAAATTCTTATAATACTATTTGTTTTAAATTTTGTGATGTGGGAATCAATTTTAGATGGTCACAATCTAGATTATAATCAATAGGTGAACTTATTAAATAACTTTTCTAAATAAAAAATTTAGAGACTTTTATTTTAAAAGGCATCATATGAGCTAATATCACAACTTTCCCAGTTTAAAAAACTAGTACTCTTGTTAAAACTCTAAACTTGACTAAATACAGAGGACTGGTAATTGTACAGTTCTTAAATGTTGTAGTATTAATTTCAAAACTAAAAATCGTCAGCACAGAGTATGTGTAAAAATCTGTAATACAAATTTTTAAACTGATGCTTCATTTTGCTACAAAATAATTTGGAGTAAATGTTTGATATGATTTATTTATGAAACCTAATGAAGCAGAATTAAATACTGTATTAAAATAAGTTCGCTGTCTTTAAACAAATGGAGATGACTACTAAGTCACATTGACTTTAACATGAGGTATCACTATACCTTATTTGTTAAAATATATACTGTATACATTTTATATATTTTAACACTTAATACTATGAAAACAAATAATTGTAAAGGAATCTTGTCAGATTACAGTAAGAATGAACATATTTGTGGCATCGAGTTAAAGTTTATATTTCCCCTAAATATGCTGTGATTCTAATACATTCGTGTAGGTTTTCAAGTAGAAATAAACCTCGTAACAAGTTACTGAACGTTTAAACAGCCTGACAAGCATGTATATATGTTTAAAATTCAATAAACAAAGACCCAGTCCCTAAATTATAGAAATTTAAATTATTCTTGCATGTTTATCGACATCACAACAGATCCCTAAATCCCTAAATCCCTAAAGATTAGATACAAATTTTTTACCACAGTATCACTTGTCAGAATTTATTTTTAAATATGATTTTTTAAAACTGCCAGTAAGAAATTTTAAATTAAACCCATTTGTTAAAGGATATAGTGCCCAAGTTATATGGTGACCTACCTTTGTCAATACTTAGCATTATGTATTTCAAATTATCCAATATACATGTCATATATATTTTTATATGTCACATATATAAAAGATATGTATGATCTATGTGAATCCTAAGTAAATATTTTGTTCCAGAAAAGTACAAAATAATAAAGGTAAAAATAATCTATAATTTTCAGGACCACAGACTAAGCTGTCGAAATTAACGCTGATTTTTTTAGGGCCAGAATACCAAAATGGCTCCTCTCTTCCCCCAAAATTGGACAATTTCAAATGCAAAATAATTCATTATTTAATATATGAGTTGCTTCCTCTATTTGGTTTCCTTAAAAAAAAAAAAAACTCTCATAGGACATGT